GAAATTATGACATTACGGCAACCGTTGATCCTGGCGACGTAGACAGGGACAGACAGCTGGGTCTGAAACCTAAGCGAGCCTGCGGTTTCTTCCGGGAACGCCGAGTTAGCAAAATGGCCGCTTGTCTCCATTTTAAATTTAAGCACAACGAATTGACCCCAAAGCCATTTTTAATGGCTGGCTTCTTTCGGGTTCAGGACCCTTTGTCCCTCTCTAAGCTGCAACACTTGTCCCCACCCCTCTCCAGTTCCTATATTCTAATACCCCTCCGCCGCCAAATAAAATTTGGCGTCTGGCCACAGCTCTTTTAGTGGGTATCTGGGTGGCTCTTAAAAGAGCCTTTGGGGTTAGGTGTTAAGACGCTTACTTGGAATGTTTACTTGGAGCTGGTGTACTTGGTGACGGCCTTGGTGCCCTCCGACACGGCGTGCTTGGCCAGCTCTCCGGGAAGCAGCAGGCGCACGGCCGTCTGGATCTCCCTGGAGGTGATGGTCGAGCGCTTGTTGTAATGCGCCAGGCGGGAAGCCTCGCCCGCGATGCGCTCAAATATGTCGTTAACGAAAGAATTCATGATGCCCATGGCCTTGGAAGAGATGCCAGTGTCGGGATGGACCTGTTTCAGCACCTTGTACACGTACACAGAGTAACTCTCCTTGCGGCTGCGCTTGCGCTTCTTGCCATCTTTCTTCTGCGCTTTGGTCACTGCCTTCTTGGAGCCCTTCTTCGGGGCGGGAGCAGACTTGGCTGGCTCAGGCATCTTAAAACACCAGAAATGTGTCGAAAGTAAAGAGCGGATTTCTGCTACTTATAGGGCTTTTATGCTAATGAGGGATGGAGAGTACCTCTTAGTTAATTGGAAGACAAACTGCACAGTTGTCATCCGTGGGCAGAGCTATGCAAATGAGGTATGAAAGTACAGCTTTTCTATTGGCTATCTGACTAGCATTTGCTACCGACCAATCAAAAAGTCGGATTTACTCCCCAGGAACTACCTATAAAAGCGGCCATGTTTTACATATTTCTTGATTTTGTTTGTTTTCTCGTGAGCTTAGGCCGCTGGTTTTGGTGATTTTTGTCTGATTGCAATGTCTGGACGTGGTAAGCAAGGAGGCAAAGCTCGCGCCAAAGCGAAATCCCGCTCTTCTCGCGCTGGTCTCCAGTTCCCGGTGGGCCGAGTGCACCGCCTGCTCCGTAAAGGCAACTACGCAGAGCGGGTTGGGGCAGGCGCGCCGGTGTACCTGGCGGCGGTGTTAGAGTACCTGACCGCCGAGATCCTGGAGCTGGCCGGCAACGCGGCTCGCGACAACAAGAAGACTCGCATCATCCCGCGCCACTTGCAGCTGGCCATCCGCAACGACGAGGAGCTCAACAAACTGCTAGGCCGGGTGACCATTGCTCAGGGCGGCGTCCTTCCTAACATCCAGGCCGTGCTTCTGCCTAAGAAGACCGAGAGTCACCACAAGGCCAAGGGCAAGTGATTTGACAGGTATCTGAGCTCCCGGAAACGCTATCAAACCCAAAGGCTCTTTTCAGAGCCCCCCTACCGTTTCAAAGGAAGAGCTAACCTCACTGCTT